CCTGTAATCCCAGCTACTCGGGAGGCTGAGGCGGGAGAATCGTTTGAACCTGGGAGGTGGAGATTGCAGTGACCTGAGATTGCACCATTTGCACTCCAGCTTGGGTGACACAGTGAGACTCTGTCTCAAAAAAAAAAAAAAAAAAGAGAGAGTTGAGTTGCGAGGGCCTAGCAAAAGGGGAGCTCCCTGAACTATAGACTTTGACCTTGTCCAAATCATTATCCCTCTGCTTCCTTATCTCTCTATGAAATGAAAACAATAATTAACACTTACCTGTCTCACAGGTAGGGTTAGGAGGATTAAATATAAAAGTGTTTTGTGAAGTGTGAAACAGATAAACTACATAGATGAAATGTATCATGACATTTATTCAATTACACAGCACATACTTCATAATATCTACTGCTAGGCTTGGAGAAACATAAAGAATAAGAGTTTTTATCTTTTCATGAACTCAAAAAGCTAGAGGGTACTTTTAGGATAATGGGTAGGATGCAGCCTTCAGACAATGAACCTAAAGACAGGAATAGAATTGGCCAAAAGCAGGCTGTGGTTAGGCCACTGAAAGGTGGTCTAGATTGAATTGCAGGGGGACAATAACAATCTCAAGATGCCTTGGCTGGGCGCCGTGGCTCACGCTTGTAATCCCAGCACTTTGGGAGGCCAAGGTAGGTGGATCACATAGTCAGGAGTTCGAGACCAGCCTGGCCAATATGGTGAAACCCTGTCTCTACTAAAATACAAAAATTAGCCAGGCATGGGGCAGGTGCCTGTACTCCCAGCTACTCAGGAGGCTGAGGCAAGAGAATCGGTTGAACCCAGCAGGTGGAGGTTGCAGTGAGCAGAGATTGTGCCACGGCACTCCAGCCTGGGTAATAGAGCAAGACTCAGTCTCAAAAAAAAAAAAAAAAAAAAAAAAAAAGATGCCTTGACCTGGTAGGTGTGCCCCAAACTTTCTTTCCAGTGTGTGTGTTACCAAGGTGAGGGCTGAAGCTGCTCAAATGCTCCATGAAGGGGAGGAAGCTGTGGGATGATGGGGAGGGTTCCCACAAAGATGGAGCCTCGTCAGCCTTTCTCCAGCACCGGAAACCACAGGAAACCAGGTCAGTGTGTGGGGCCCGCTCCCTCTGCTCCACTGCACAGCAAGGCCCTGCCACCCACCTTCAGGCCATGCAGCCATGTTCCGGGAGCCCTAATTGCACAGAAGCCCATGGGGAGCTCCAGACTGGCAGCCCTGCTCCTGCCTCTCCTCCTCATAGTCATCGACCTCTCTGACTCTGCTGGGATTGGCTTTCGCCACCTGCCCCACTGGAACACCCGCTGTCCTCTGGCCTCCCACACGGTAAGGTGCTGCTGCCAGGTAGGGACACCTGCCTTTCTTTTCCCTACTGGGCCCTGTGCCTCAGGATGACAGTTTCACTGGTGAGTCGCATTTCCTGCCCCATTGCTCCTCCCTATCATTTGCTTTCCCTTCCATCTTTCCCAGGAAGTTCTGCCTATATCCCTTGCCGCACCTGGTGGGCCCTCTTCTCCACAAAGCCTTGGTGTGTGCGAGTCTGGCACTGTTCCCGCTGTTTGTGCCAGCATCTGCTGTCAGGTGGCTCAGGTATGAGAAACAGCCCCTTGGGCCATTCTCAGGGCTAGATAGTAAGTACGTCTCCCCTGCACAGGTCTTCAACGGGGCCTCTTCCACCTCCTGGTGCAGAAATCCAAAAAGTCTTCCACATTCAAGTTCTATAGGAGACACAAGATGCCAGCACCTGCTCAGGTACTCTCCCTGTCAGTTCCAGCCCTACCTGAGGCCTGAGGCCAACCTTGTTCTCTGCCTTTAGAGGAAGCTGCTGCCTCGTCGTCACCTGTCTGAGAAGAGCCATCACATTTCCATCCCCTCCCCAGACATCTCCCACAAGGGACTTCGCTCTAAAAGGACCCAACCTTCGGATCCAGAGACATGGGAAAGTCTTCCCAGATTGGACTCACAAAGGCATGGAGGTGGGCACTGGGTACAACAGGAGATGGGTTCAAGACAAGGCCACTGAGTCCTTCCTCTCCCCAGGACCCGAGTTCTCCTTTGATTTGCTGCCTGAGGCCCGGGCTATTCGGGTGACCATATCTTCAGGCCCTGAGGTCAGCGTGCGTCTTTGTCACCAGTGGGCACTGGAGTGTGAAGAGCTGAGCAGTCCCTATGATGTCCAGGTATGGTGTGTCATCCCCCTGTAAAAAGCCCGTCTTTTGTCTTCCTTTGCTGTTTCATCCACAGAAAATTGTGTCTGGGGGCCACACTGTAGAGCTGCCTTATGAATTCCTTCTGCCCTGTCTGTGCATAGAGGTGAGCAAAGGAAAAGGTGTGGGCTGTCCATGCTGACCCTCCCCACCTGCTCCCGTCTCTCCAGGCATCCTACCTGCAAGAGGACACTGTGAGGCGCAAAAAATGTCCCTTCCAGAGCTGGCCAGAAGCCTGTGAGTGCTGTTGACACGCACCCTTGTGCACAACCCTCACCCACTGACCCTGCCACCTGCCCAGATGGCTCGGACTTCTGGAAGTCAGTGCACTTCACTGACTACAGCCAGCACACTCAGATGGTCATGGCCCTGACACTCCGCTGCCCACTGAAGCTGGAAGCTGCCCTCTGCCAGAGGCACGACTGGCATACCCTTTGCAAAGACCTCCCGAATGCCACAGCTCGAGAGTCAGATGGGGTGAGGACAGGTTCCCCCAGGACCAGGGTGGGTCTCCCTGATGAACTCTCCTCTCCTCCCACAGTGGTATGTTTTGGAGAAGGTGGACCTGCACCCCCAGCTCTGCTTCAAGGTACAACCATGGGTAAGAAAAGATGTGGTGTAGCTTGCTAATCTGCCATTCCTGTATTTCTCAGTTCTCTTTTGGAAACAGCAGCCATGTTGAATGCCCCCACCAGACTGGTGAGTCAATAAGTGACCTCTGCTGGGACCCCTCCTATCAACACCCCCACCCCGCCCCAAACAGGGTCTCTCACATCCTGGAATGTAAGCATGGATACCCAAGCCCAGCAGCTGATTCTTCACTTCTCCTCAAGAATGCATGCCACCTTCAGTGCTGCCTGGAGCCTCCCAGGCTTGGGGCAGGACACTTTGGTGCCCCCCGTGTACACTGTCAGCCAGGTATGGCCTCGCCCCCACTAGGTCCTATTGCTGGGGACAGCCTTTCTGCTCTTTGTTTCTACAGGCCCGGGGCTCAAGCCCAGTGTCACTAGACCTCATCATTCCCTTCCTGAGGCCAGGGTGCTGTGTCCTGGTAAGGAAACCTACCCTCACTCTACATACAGAGAGTTTGCCACCATTGACCTGTTCTGTGCCAGGCTAGCAGCTGGAGCAGACACAAACCCACCTGGGAAGAATTCCCTAGCCAGTGGGGACTCCCCTCTCCCCCAGCTCCATGCTTCACTCAGCTCCCCGGGAGGAGAAGATGCCTGGCTCATAGGGGTGGGGGGCTCTGTGCCCTCAGGTGTGGCGGTCAGATGTCCAGTTTGCCTGGAAGCACCTCTTGTGTCCGGATGGTGAGTTCTTGGGGAGGGGGAGGTAAGAGGGAAACTGGGCTTGGCCTCATCCTGCTTGACTCAGTCTCTTACAGACACCTGGGGCTCTTGATCCTGGCACTGCTGGCCCTCCTCACCCTACTGGGTGTTGTTCTGGCCCTCACCTGCCGGCGCCCACAGTCAGGTAAGCTCACCTGGGGTAACCTGGGAAGTCAGACCTGCCCAGCTCGGAGACTAGCTGCCCCCTCACCCTCCCCTGTCTGAGCTCTCAGCACTGCACCCAATCTCTGTTACCCAGGCAGGGAGCCTCAGGCCCCCAAGTGAGCAGGAATGGTTAAGGCAAGGCAAAGGGCCCTCTGAGCATATTGTCACTGTACTGAGTCTCTGTACAAAAGGCTAGTGGGGCAGAAATCCAGCCTGCGCTGTACTCGCCCAGCCTGGAGCCCTGACCCTCTCTTCAGAAGGGGTGCCTTTATCTAATTAGCCCATAAGCACCCTATAGGCTAGGGCTGTTTTCGGTACCAACCCCCAGAGCAAATAAGGGGCGGGGGCGGGGGCGGAGAGGCGAGCACCCTACGGTATCCCGAGAGGGTGGGGAGAAGAGGGCTGAGCAGTCCCTCAGCCGCCCAGCCTTCATCTGTTGCTTCCCGCCACCAGGCCCGGGCCCAGCGCGGCCAGTGCTCCTCCTGCACGCGGCGGACTCGGAGGCGCAGCGGCGCCTGGTGGGAGCGCTGGCTGAACTGCTACGGGCAGCGCTGGGCGGCGGGCGCGACGTGATCGTGGACCTGTGGGAGGGGAGGCACGTGGCGCGCGTGGGCCCGCTGCCGTGGCTCTGGGCGGCGCGGACGCGCGTAGCGCGGGAGCAGGGCACTGTGCTGCTGCTGTGGAGCGGCGCCGACCTTCGCCCGGTCAGCGGCCCCGACCCCCGCGCCGCGCCCCTGCTCGCCCTGCTCCACGCTGCCCCGCGCCCGCTGCTGCTGCTCGCTTACTTCAGTCGCCTCTGCGCCAAGGGCGACATCCCCCCGCCGCTGCGCGCCCTGCCGCGCTACCGCCTGCTGCGCGACCTGCCGCGTCTGCTGCGGGCGCTGGACGCGCGGCCTTTCGCAGAGGCCACCAGCTGGGGCCGCCTTGGGGCGCGGCAGCGCAGGCAGAGCCGCCTAGAGCTGTGCAGCCGGCTCGAACGAGAGGCCGCCCGACTTGCAGACCTAGGTTGAGCAGAGCTCCACCGCAGTCCCGGGTGTCTGCGGCCGCAACGCAACGGACACTGGCTGGAACCCCGGAATGAGCCTTCGACCCTGAAATCCTTGGGGTGCCTCGAGGACGACTGGCCGAAAAGCCGCATTCCCTGCCTCACAGGCCGGAAGTCCCAGCCCAGTCCCCGCGCGCGTCCCTCTTCCTCCTCATACTTTCCCTTGACTGAGAGCTCCTCTAACCCCTGTTCTGATGGGGGAGGGCGGTCTTCCCACTTCCTCTCCAGAACTCCAGAAAGAGCAGTGTGCTTATGCTTCAGTCCAGGCTGGAGAGGTTGGGGCCGGGGTAGGGAGGCAGGAGCCATGTCAGTTCTGAAGGAGGGTGAGGCGGTGGGGGATTGCAGGGGGCGGCTGAGAGAAAACCTCCTTGGGGGCCAGGGATTCCCTTTCCCACTCTGAGGCTCTGGCCAGAGGGAGAGAGGACTCTGGACCTAGGAAAAGAGGCTTTTGGCTCCAGGTGGTCAGGACAGTGGGGGTTGGGGGTGGGGTGGGTGGGTGCTGGCGGTGGGGACCAAGATCCGGAAAGATGAATAAAGACAAACATGACAAACTAAGAAAACACAGTGTGCTTCTCTAGTGTGGCTGG